TTCATCTTTGCTCGCCCTGTCTTTCACTAAGTCTAGAATGTGCTCCTCCCTCCTGTCTGAATAAGAGACCTGCTTTAACTTCGTGGTCATCCAGATGTAACCTCATGGACCCTCTCCATCTGAGTGCCTTGGTCAGCAGTAATCTCTTCCACCTCTGAACTCCAGACGTACTTACCACTTAGATCCCACATTTGGCAGGAGGCAAAACTTACCATATGTGGATGATTTTTATATGTATGGTCTGGACCCCAGAGCCAGACCTAGGCTCCTCTTTTCATGATAATATGGAGGAAAAAAAAGTGAAATGTGGCAAAGTTTGGACCAGGACCCAATTTTCCTTATTAGCCTCCTGTTTTCTTAATTCTGTGTTTTCTTGTATCACTGCTATTTTTCCCTACACACACAAATACATGAATATATATATATGAATGATATACATGTGACATATACGAATATATAGTATATATGATATAAACGATAGGTATGTGATATATATGAATATATGTATCAGTGATATATATGATATATGTGAATGTGTGTGATATATATATGATATATACATGAATGGTGCTGCTTTACAGTATAGTGGTTAGTGGTTCAGGATCCTCTCTCAGGATCCTTATGAAGTTTACAGTGTAAAGCTCTTAGTATAGGACCTGGCTCAGGTCAGGTACTCAGCTGTTACTATTGCTATAATTATTCTAGTAAGATTCCTAAGGGAATTGATGGGCGCATTTTCCTTCATTTAAAAAAAAACACTTATCAAGTTCCCTCAGTGTTCAAATGATATGTGGGAATTGAAAGGTTTTAAAAAATATATTGTTTACTCAAGCAAAAATTAGGACATTAGGGGCAACAGGAGTTTCTGATATTTTGTGATGGACTGGTCCTGGAAGATAATGCTGGTCATGTTAGTCCACAGAGTCTCTGCTTTTTAGGAGCAGACTGTCTGATAGGAGAAATGAAATGTGTATGCATGCTTAAGTATTTTCGTTTTTTTGTTCGTTTGTTTTTTTGAGATGGAGTCTCACAGTGTCGCCGGGCTGGAGTGCAATGGTGTGATCTCAGCTCACTGCAACCTTCGCCTCCTGGGTTCAAGCGATTCTCCTGCCTCAGCCTCCCAAGTAGCTGGGATTACAGGCACCCGCCACCATGCCTGGCTAATTTTTTGTATTTTTAGTTGAGACGGGGTTTCACTATGTTGGCCAGGCTGGTCTCGAACTTCTGACCTCATGATCTGCCCGCCTCGGCCTCCCAAAGTGCTGGGATTACAAGCGTGAGCCACCGCATCCGGTCTGCTTAAGTATTTTCTATATGATAGAAAGTAAAAATGCTCTGAGAGAAGCAAAACATAAGGGGCTATTGGGAGTTCACCGTGAACCCTTCAAAGCCTCCAACGCTGCTGAATGACAACTAGAAGCTTATTAAATGTTTTGAGAGAATTCTGGCAAGCTCAGATGTCAGGTGGGTGTGTGGCCTTTGTCCCCGGAGCATTTAAACATTTTCTCTTTTTACGACTTTGGTGCAGGTTCTCCACATACGATTCTACTTGTCAAATTGCCCAAGAAATTGCTGAGAAAATTCAACAACGAAATCAATATGAAAGAAAAGGTGAAAAGGCACCAAAGGTAATACCATGAAGGAATTAGTACCCAATGATAGATATATCATGCATTTAATATTGTTCTTTAGGTCCAGCCTGATGAGTGAAGAGGCTAAGCGAGGAGCACCCAACCCTTGGCTCTTTGAGGAGCCAGAGGAGACCAGAGGCTTGGGTTTTGATGAAATCCGGCAACAGCAGCAGAAAATTATCCAAGGTACTAAATATCCTGAGGAGTGTGGGCTCAGATTCTAGTTAATTATTTTTCTTTTTTCTTTCAGAACAGGACGCAGGCCTTGATGCCCTTTCCTCTATCATAAGTCGCCAAAAACAAATGGGGCAGGAAATTGGGAATGAATTGGATGAACAAAATGGTAAGAATAAGTCTGGGATTGACCAGATTTGCAGGAATAGTAATCATGTATGTTTCCTTTCTAGAGATAATTGACGACCTTGCCAACCTAGTGGAGAACACAGATGAAAAACTTCGCAATGAAACCAGGCGGGTAAACATGGTGGACAGAAAGTCAGCCTCTTGTGGTAAGAGATAGCTACGTTATGGCTCTGTTTCTTAAAAGTAGTATTTTCTGCTGCTTTTTTCCAGGGATGATCATGGTGATTTTACTGCTGCTTGTGGCTATCGTGGTTGTTGCAGTCTGGCCGACCAACTGATGGCAGTAAAGAGACCACCAGCAGTGACACCTGCCAATGACAGATGCAAGCCCAACACCCTTTTGGTACGCAAAACCTGCTCTCAATAAATTCCCCCAAAGCTCTGACCTCTTGTGCATTGCTTCAGTAAAGACTTAAA